TGTTCATGGGATTTATTGAGTAAATATATTTTAAGTAGATATACACGCCCAATATTAGCAATAGCAGGAAATGAAAAAGGAGTAAAAAAGAAAAAAGAAACCAACAAAACCTTGGACTGCAGTTCAGTAAAGAAAGAAAATCTTATTTATTATTTAACTGCTCTGTGATTTCAGTTTCTTCTTCTCTCCTTTTAGTTTGAATCTGGTCCAGTATCCCGGATGCCAAATGACTTTCAGGAAGGTTTCCGACACTAAATCTACAGAAATCCATTTAGCCAGAGTTGTGTGTATGGATATACAATTTTGTGCACAATATGCCTGAAATACATTCAAAATGTTATGAGGTTTGCTATTTTGGCTCCTGCGCTAATGATGCACAGCACTGATATTAAAAGCTCCACTAACAGTTATGTGGTTTTTATTTTAAAATAAATAAAACATTTTAAATCTTTCAGCTAGTAAAAATGCTACAATGTATTTGTGTCTTTTTTTAATATAAAGATAAGGTTTTAGAATAGTAAATAAAACCAAACATTTATAGGTGTTTTCAATATGCTGCTATTAAAATAATAGTAATAAAAGTAGATTTTCCTGTTTTAGAAAGAAAAAGGCATATGATCATTCCCACTAAAATGAATGGCAGTTGGCTGCATTTTCCTGTCTTGCTGATACAATTTTTCCATGCCATAAAAATATGATTAGCTTGTGCTTAAAAAAAGTTTGTCAAGTCTCCATGAAGAAAATATCCATTGAAATCTAGACTGTTTCTAACATAACACCATGTTTTTACAGTAAAAATGTGAGGAAAGGAAATACTCAAATGAACGGAAACCTTCATCCTCATTCAGCCAAACTAACTCATGGTTGGGTTCTAAGTATTTGTTAAAGGAGTAAAGAGAAAATGGGGTCTTTGTTAGAGACCCTCTAGGTCATGTTGTATTAGTCAGGTTCTCTGGAGAAACAGAACCAATAGGAGATGTATGTCTATAAAATAATATATAATAAAACTAGGATATATATAATCCTCTATATATTTATTCTTAATTATAATCTTTATATATATAAATTAATAATTGTGCCAACTTCTTACAATAAATCTTGCTCTCTCTCTATATATATGTATATATATTGCACAATTATGGAGGCTAAGTCCCAATATCTACAGTCAGCAAGCCTGAAACCCGGGAGAGCTGGTAGTTTTAGTTGAAAGGCCAACAGGCTTGAGACCCAGGAAAAGCCAATGTTTCAGTTCAAGTGTGAAGGCATGAAAGAACTGGTGTCTCAGTTTCAGATAGTCAAGCAAGAGGAGTTTCTTTTACTAACAGGAAGCTCAGTCTTTTTCTTCTATTCCGGCCTTCAACTAATTGGATGAGGGTGACCCATATGAGGGAGGACAATCTACTTTACTCAGTCTACTGATTCAAATGTGAATCTTATCCAAAAACATCCTCACAGGAACATCCATATAATGTCTGACCAAACCTCAGGGCACTCCATGGCCCAACATGTGACATAAAATGAATCATCACACGTGTAAAACTTTCCTTTTTTTTTAAGGATAGGAAGAATAAAATATAGATGGCAGGAGATTAATGACATTTACAGGAGTCTGTCTTGGAAAATTCACATCTCTTCTATGTCCTGTATTGAAAATAGATAAAAGATGGAGGAAAATGCTTTAGAGATTAGACACTTTTAGGTTTTAGAGAGAGAAGAGGGTGGGGTTCAAGCTTGCTATTGTCTTGAAAGACAATTTGGATGGGCATAGGACTGAAATTGAGTGGGCTTTCCCCGGCCTGTGCTCCGCTGCCTTTTTTATTGGAGCTTAAGTAGTAAAACTGGACAACCTGCCTTTCAATTATAAGTTGAGTTGGCAGAGAAGCGCTGTCTTCTTCTGTTTTATTTAGGCAAACCAACTTAAGAATACCAAACAATAGTTGATTAATTTTCCCCAAGGATGTCTGTAAAGCATTTAATTCAGTTCAGTCAACTTGAGTAACTACCATGTGCAGTGCACTGAGCTAGGCGTGATTGCAGGGGACATGACTCAGAGCAGACACTGGGAGAAAAGGACCTTGTCTTTTTTAATGCGAAAATGAATTTTGGGGCCTAAACTCCATTTCCAACATCATAAATTACACATTTCATACAAGAAGCAACTTTTTGAGAAGCATATTTTATCGCAAATGAATAAATAATACTAAAAGCATTTGGAAAAGCAAATGATTACTTTTCTGCAACCTTTGAAAGATTCAGATGGCACAGACTTCTTAACCTGAGTTGTGTGAAATGCAGGGTCCTACATTGTATTTAATGCCTTTCTGGACCTATTTATGGTGACTTGCCTTCCTGTTGGGGACTTGCAAATCACTTTTGAAATAAAATGTTGCATTTGTACCTGTAGAAAGATTGTCAGTGAAGGTTTATTGCAGAGCTATTTATTCCTCCCAGTTAGACAGTGAGTCACACAGGATTCTTTCAATGGGGGATCTGAGAGAACAATCACTTTTGTCAAAGGGATGTGCATCTACTACTGCTCATCTGCTTCATATGATCTTACCACACTCATAACAATTCTGGACCTGTTGCACCAGGAGGGCAACAACATCCTGAATTTTAACTCTTCTAGCAGCTCATCAGCATCATTTGCTGGAGTTTTTTTCCTATAGACCAAAAGATGTTTTTAGACATATTTCATTCATATTTGGGCAAACCACCTAATTTTCCTGGCCCCTGTTTCCTGATGTGTAAGATGAAGGGAGTTATTTTAGTACTCATTAACTTCCCTTCCAATCCTATGCTATGATTTTACAGATAATTAATGACAGCTGTACTTCTAGATTTCTACTTAGGTCATAAATTTTAGCAATATAAAAAGATATTTGTTTTTTCTTCCAAGCTGTAAAGTAGAATATTAAATATTTTTGAAATTTTGCGTTTCTCTCCCTTTATTCTTCTTCACAGTGAAACAGTGTGAGTTGAATTAATAATTGGAAGAGTGGGTGTCTGCTTGCACATCAGCATTCAGTGACCGTTACTTGGGAATCTAGATAATTTTCACTGAGAACCTTTTGCCCTTAAGTCTGTCTCTTTCTTCTTTTTTTTATATATATATATTTTTTATTATACTTTAAGTTTTAGGGTACATGTGGACAACGTGTGGGTTAGTTACATACGTATACATGTGCCATGTTGGTGTGCTGCACCCATTAACTCATCATTTAACATTAGGTATATCTCCTAATGCTATCCCTCCCCCCTCACCCCACCCCACAACAGGCCCTGGTGTGTGATGTTCCCCTTCCTGTGTCCATGTGTTCTCATTGTTCAGTTCCCACCTATGAGTGAGAACATACAGTGTTTGGTTTTTTGTCCTTGCGATAGTTTGCTGGGAATGATGGTTTCCAGCTTCATCCATGTCCCTACAAAAGACATATACTCATCATTTTTTATGGCTGCATAGTATTCCATGGTGTATATGTGCCACATTTTCTTAATCCAGTCTATCATTGTTGGACATTTGGGTTGGTTCCAAGTCTTTGCTATTGTGAATAGTGCCACAATAAACATATGTGTGCATGTGTCTTTATAGCAGCATGATTTATAATCCTTTGGGTATATACCCAGTAATGGGATTGCTGGGTCAAATGGTATTTCTAGTTCTAGATCCCTGAGGAATCGCCACACTGACTTCCACAATGGTTGAACTAGTTTACAGTCCCACCAACAGTGTAAAAGTGTTCCTATTTCTCCACATCCTCTCCAGCACCTGTTGTTTCCTGACTTTTTAATGATCGCCATTCTAACTGGTGTGAGATGATATCTCATAGTGGTTTTGATTTGCATTTCTCTGGCCAGTGATGATGAGCATTTTTTCATGTGTCTTTTGGCTGCATAAATGTCTTCTTTTGAGAAGTGTCTGTTCATATCCTTTGCCCACTTTTTGATGGGGTTTTTTTTTCTTGTAAATTTGTTTGAGTTCATTGTAGATTCTGGATATTAGCCCTTTGTCAGATGAGTAGATTGCAAAAATTTTCTCCCATTTTGTAGGTTGCCTGTTCACTCTGATGGTAGTTTCTTTTGCTGTGCAGAAGCTCTTTAGTTTAATTAGATCCCATTTGTCAATTTTGGCTTTTGTTGCCATTGCTTTTGGTGTTTTAGACATGAAGTCCTTGCCCATGCCTATGTCCTGAATGGTATTGCCTAGGTTTTCTTCTAGGGTTTTTATGGTTTCAGGTCTAACATTTAAGTCTTTAATCCATCTTGAATTAATTTTTGTATAAGGTGTAAGGAAGGGATCCAGTTTCAGTTTTCTACATATGGCTAGCCAGTTTTCCCAGCACCATTTATTAAATAGGGAATCCTTTCCCCATTTCTTGTTTTTCTCAGGTTTGTCAAAGATCAGATGGTTGTTGATATGTGGCATTATTTCTGAGGGCTCTGTTCTGTTCCATTGGTCTATATCTCTGTTTTGGTACCAGTACCCTGCTGTTTTTGTTACTATAGCCTTGTAGTATAGTTTGAAGTCAGGTAGCGTGATGCCTCCAGCTTTGTTCTTTTGGCTTAGGATTGACTTGGCAATGCAGGCTCTTTTTTGATTCCATATAAACTTTAAAGTAGTTTTTTCTAATTCTGTGAAGAAAGTCATTGGTAGCTTGATGGGGATGGCATTGAATCTATAAATTACTTTGGGCAGTATGGCCATTTTCACAATATTGATTCTTCCTACCTATGAGCATGGAATGTTCTTCCATTTGTTTGTATCCTCTTTTATTTCCTTGAGCAGTGGTTTGTAGTTCTCCTTGAAGAGGTCCTTCACATCCCTTGTAAGTTGGATTCCTAGGTATTTTATTCTCTTTGAAGCAATTGTGAATGGGAGTTCACTCATGATTTGGCTCTCTGTTTGTCTGTTATTGGTGTATAAGAATGCTTGTGATTTTTGCACATTGATTTTGTATCCTGAGACTTTGCTGAAGTTGCCTATCAGCTTAAGGAGATTTTGGGCTGAGACGATGGGGTTTTCTAGATATACAATCATGTCATCTGCAAACAGGGACAATTTGACTTCCTCTTTTCCTAATTGAATACCCTTTATTTCCTTCTCCTGCCTAATTGCCCTGGCCAGAACTTCCAACACTATGTTGAATAGGAGTGGTGAGAGAGGGCATCCCTGTCTTGTGCCAGTTTTCAAAGGGAATGCTTCCAGTTTTTGTCCATTCAGTATGATATTGGTTGTGGGTTTGTCATAGATAGCTCTTTTTATTTTAGATATGTCCCATCAATACCTAATTTATTGAGAGTTTTTAGCATGAAGCGTTGTTGAATTTTTTCAAAGGCCTTTTCTGCATCTATTGAGATAATCGTATGGTTTTTGTCGTTGGTTCTGTTTGTATGCTGGACTACATTTATTGATTTGCATATGTTGAACCAGCCTTGCATCCCAGGGATGAAGCCCACTTGATCATGGTGGATAAGTTTTTTGATGTGCTGCTGGATTCGGTTTGCCAGTATTTTATTGAGGATTTTTGCATCAATGTTCATCAGGGATATTGGTCTAAAATTCTCTTTTTTTGTTGTGTCTCTGCCAGGCTTTGGTATCAGGATGGTGCTGGCCTCATAAAATGAGTTAGGGAGGATTCCCTCTTTTTCTATTGACTGGAATAGTTTCAGAAGGAATGGTACCAGCTCCTCCTTGTACCTCTGGTAGAATTCGGCTGTGAATCCATCTGGTCCTGGACTTTTTTTGGTTGGTAAGCTATTAATTCTTGCCTCAATTTCAGAGCCTGTTATTGGTCTATTCAGAGATTCAGCTTCTTCCTGGTTTAGTCTTGGGAGGGTGTATTTGTCGAGGAATTTATCCATTTCTTCTAGATTTTCTAGTTTATTTGCATAGAGGTGTTTATAGTATTCTCTGATCGTAGTTTGTATTTCTGTGGGGTCAGTGGTGATATCCCCTTTATCACTTTTTATTGCGTCTATTTGATTCTTCTCTCTTTTCTTCCTTTTCTTCTTTATTAGTCTTGCTGTCTCTTTCTTCTTATTGTTAGAATTGTGCTTTTCTGCTGAATATACAACGAGCAAGTCTAAGATAAAGGAGGTGGCCAGGGTCTGTGACTGTTCAGCTCTATGCAAGGTACAGACCTGAGCCACCTCATCCTGTAGCAGCCCGTGTGTGTGCCAGCATTAACAGAAGTACCTTCCAGGGTGGTTTCCTGCAGCTCCACACACGGCTCGGCCTGGACTTGGGAGACCAGTTGCCCCTCAGCTGACTGAACTGTGTGTGCTGGTTCCTCTTCTGGTTTATAACTGTGCTTTAATTTTTATGAATTGAAACTGTGTCTCATGCCTGTAATCCCAGCACTTTGGGAGGCCAGGGCAGGCAGATCACCTGAGGTCGGGAGTTCGAGACCAGGCTGACCAACATGGAGAAACCCCATCTCTACTAAAAATACAAAATTAGCAGGGTGTGGTGGCACATGCCTGTAATCCCAGCTACTCCGGAGGCTGAGGCAGGAGAATTGTTTGAACCTGGGAGGCAGAGTTTGCAGTGAGCTGAGATCATGCCATTGCACTCCAGCCTGGGCAACAGAGCAAGATTCTGTCTTTAAAAAAAAAAAAAAAAAAGAAAAAAGAAACTTTAAAATGTCAATGTTTGAGCAGCTAAACATCCTTGTTCTACAAGTGGATTCTGAAATCATAAGACCTAACCATGAGTTTGACTCTGCCACTTAAGTCAATGGCCTCTAACTTTTTTTCTTTTCTAAACAATGCCGCCTCACTAGCAGTATAGAAACTGTGATAAATGGCCTCAGTTAGTCATCCTTCCTTTAAAATTATACTAGCAACAATGAAAGGGGCTTTTGTTGGGAATCTCCAAAAACTTCTAAACCTTGACCCTCCAGGGTCCTGGGAAAATGAAGAGATGTAGGATGTGAAAAGATGAAGGTGTTTGCTTTAAGATAGTCAGGTGGAAATAGGGTTAGAGAAAGTGATTTGAACCCAGTGGCTTTTCCTCTTTACAAATGTGTAAACTAAAATGATTTGACCAGGTGAGAGACATTTTCTTGGGAAATATTTTCCCAAGAAAATATCACTGTTTAATGAATTTAAATCACTGTTTAAATTCATATGAGTTGGTAGCCTGGCATTGTTAAGCAGATGACATTTCGACAGAGTTGCTGTGGGTGGGTCTGGAGTTGCCCTGGGTCCACCTCAATGCCATAAGGGAAGAGTGCTTGGAGGCTTTTGGGTGAGGTATTGTCAGTCACTGGTGGACATGTGCCTTCTCCATGGTGCTTGCTCCCATTGCAGAAGGGTTCAGCCGTGCCGTCGCAGATGCCAGTGCCCTCAGGGAGGGCAGATAAAGTGACTGCGTGCATCATCTGGGGTAGTGGTGGGGTGGTTCAGACTGTGGCAAACTAGCCCACACATGCCCCATCTCTTACCCGGTTATGAACACACAGAATTAGCCCAGAATTATCAGAGCTTCCAGGTTCCGATTTTTCAAGCAGGTCTATTAATCTGTATTCATATGTGAAATATCTAACCTTTAAATATTTAATTTTGTAAAAGACATCCACTGGGCTTAACCAAAAATGTCTGTAAGTCACCAGGTTTTTGACTTTGGGTATCAGAGCTCCTGGGTCTATCCAAAAGCCATGAACATTTACTATCTGAGTATATTTGGCATAGTCATTTAATCTTCCTGAGGCTTAGTTTTTATTTTTCAGAGTTGAAATAATGATACTTGCTCTAGAAAATTATAAGGATAAAGTCAGAGAGGGAAAATGGAAATGATTTGTAATTGCAAAGTCTTTTGGTGGTTTAAAATGTTACATGCAAGGATAAATCATGCTCAGGTATGGAGGAGCTTTAGCAGAAACATCCATCTGGTTTCTGCTAAAAAAAAAAAAAAAAAAAAAAATCTTGTTCAGGGTTCTTGTCACATACTTTACAGATGTGTTCCACTGGCCGAAAGGTGTACTGCCCTCAAATGTGCAGCAACCCACCTAACTCCTCCACTGAAATATCAAGCTGAGGCTGCTCACCAGCAGCTCCTGTCATCTTTGACTTTGAAAAAGCAGGTTGTGTCTAGATTGTGGACCAGCAGGCGTAAGGGCCTGTGTGTGCCTCCATGTGGGAATTTAGAGCCATGGCTCCAGTTCTGGGCTTTGATGGGGTGGAGATGGGCCCATGTCATGCTGGTTTTCTATTGTGGAACATTGACTCAGAAAGCAGGTTGCTTAAAGAAGGATTAGGAAGAGGACCTGGAGGCTGCAACCTATAGTCTGTCTTCTCCCTTCATGCCCTTGTCCAAGCAGCGTAAACCACAAACTCTCCCACTGCCCCATACACCCCCAAGATACCAGTATATATACCTCACCCTTTGTGACTGCTTTTCCACAGTTAAAGGAAGACCTCTCTTGATTTATGTTGAACCAGGTTTACCCCTGTAAGCGTAGAATTTTTCTTTGTTGGGAGGAGAATCAGGAAGGTTTTCAGGGAATATGTCTCACTCTGGATTTTAGAGAAGCCCTGCCAGATCCCAAACTCATCAGGCAAGGTTAATCACCTCCCCTTCCCCCAAAATTGTGTCCTGCAGTATCTGGACACATCTCTGTGATTTCACTTTTTTGTTTACTGCAGGTGTTTGTCATCCATAATAGACTAAAATCTTCAAAGGGAGACAGTACAAATGTTATTTATTTTTAATTCTGCGGCCCAGTAAGCAGCTCAATAAATGCTGGTGCAGTTGCACTGAGAGATGCTGAGCCTTCCATGTCTTTGAGTCTCAGGAGAATGTAGAGTGTCTACAAAAGCATGTGCATTCCTGTTTAGAGAACTAGAGAGAGGAGGAGGCAAGGAATATTACAGCACAAAGTTTCAAAGAATCTTGCCAATAAGATGGTCAAACCAGCTCAAAAAAATAGATTTTTCCCTTTTTTAGTGAACTTTTGAATCAAAAGGAAATGATAGGTTTAGTTTGGTAAAATAAAAGAAGGGGGAAGCTATAACAAGTCTTTTTAATGATGGTGATGTTGGCCGAAGAAGGGATTTTTATGGGAGGCATCACTCAGTTTTACAAAGGAAGGCAGTGTAGAAGTCACAGTTTGGAATTTTCTTTGTCTTCCTCAGGAAAAAAGATGTTCTTGTTAAGCAGTGACTTCTGCCAATGTCAAGCAGATAGTTTCTGTTGTTAGGGAATGCTCGGGTCACTTAATCAGATACTCTGCTTCAGCCAATCAGTACTCAGGAGTAATGTCAGTGTGCCTTGGATCTCTGCAGAGCATGAATGTGAGGTCATCGGTACAAATTAATAGTTTATCACGAGGTCCTTGACTTGTACTATCATAAATGTAGATGATTGTTAATGAACATCTGTACCACTTCCGTCAGCAACCCCACTGAAAACAAAAAAGGTAATAGCTGGAAACTTCTGAGTCATATAAACATAAAGCTGATATATAGAACTGAGCATTGTTCTTACATTCAGTATATTGCTGAGCCAGAACAAAACCCCTAAGTTCTTCTTACTTAACTCTTTAAGACTTCTGAGTGGAATTCATTTTCCCAGAAGTCCTTTGGTAGCTTTCTATTGTCTATACCTGTCATTATTATTAATTCAAAGCCATTACAAATATCCAGCAGCTCTTACAGGTGCAAAATCTGTAATAATATATGTTTTCTAAAATTCAGAAATACTTTATGAATGAATAAACTCTGCCATCTCCAGAATGGTTTATCATATAACAGTTTTGACTTAAAAATAAACTTTAATGCCTCCACTGTAAAAGTGCAGATAGATAAAATATGCTTTAACAATAGAAATGCTTATTAAGCAATAATTTACCAGGTTCTATAAAATAACTCGGGTTCAACCTAATATTCAGTGTAAGAGAAAGATATTTTTTAGGATGAAATAAATGCAAATCCTAGCAGACTTTGGATATGTACTTCATTATTTTATGTAGAAATTTACAGATAGTAGGTGCAAATATTTCTGCACTATTGAAATTAGATTAAGACTAAAAATAAACCATTTTTAAACATTCATAAACAGTGAAGAACTGAAATAAGCCAGTAGCTTCGTTATTCATGGGTATACTGGACATTTATACATGAATATAGCTCTGTTTGCTTCAAGGTAACATTTCACTCTATGCTGGTATTTAATATGTAATGGAGAGAGTGAGAGAGTAAGCCTGCCCGTGTGAGGTGCTTGTAAGCCTGTATTGAGTATTACCCTTGGGCTTTGGGCTGGAGCGTTCTGGTAGCTACCAACCTTAGGTCATTTGCTTTAAATGAAATACTAGTGCTTGTTGATGTAGGAATTGGAATTATGGAAAGTAAGAAAACAACATAAAAATGAAATTGATCTATTGGAAGCAGGATGGGTCCTCAACTAGTTGCTCATATCTCTTAGCCATTCTGACTTGAAATCTTTGTAGTCATTTTCGATTCTTGGCATTAGTTCTCAACCAGTGCAGTTTTGCCTCCCAGGGGACATCTGGTTATCCGGAGACATTTTTTGTTTTCACAATTGTGGGAGAAAAAGTGGGGAGTGCTGCTGGCATCTGGCATCTAGTGAGTAGAAGTCAGGGATGATGTTAAACATCCTAAAATACACAGGACAGCATCCACAACAAAGAATCATCCGGTCTGAAATGTTACAGCTGGGAGTCCCTGGATCAGAAAAAGCTAGCTCCAAGAAATCACATTTTGTTTCTTTCAACCTGAATTACAGAGTAGTCCAGGTTTGTCTTTAACTTATTCTGCCATGGAGATGTGTTTTCATATAAACTTGTCTCTTTTTGTGGACTTATTTATTTACTTTTATCATTTGTGTTTGCTTGCTTTGTTTTTTTCCTGTAAATGTGAAACAGATCTAGAGTTTGATTCTTTGACGAGCGCAACAGGGAATTGAAAATCACACAAACAAGAGTGTTTTCTTGGTTGTTTTTGGTTATAATAGCTTTCTGTTTTTAGTGATCAGAAAAGACAGATCCCTTTGAGTTCTGTTGTGTTAGAGGCATAAATGGATGGCCATTTTATTTTAGATTAGATGTTCCCATTCTGGTGGCTTCATATTATAAGTCTGTGATAATAAGTGAGTGTTCCTTTACTTTAAAACATGTTTTTGTTTCTTTGTGCTTGGTTTTTGGACTGCTTAGCAGAACATTTCAGTTGGCAACTGTAGCTTTTTCTTACATCTTATACTTCAACTATTTTCAAACTGGCATGCAATAACATAAGCAGAATGAAATGTATTAAGTGTGTGTTTATGTCTATTGGGAAATATGGTGTAATCTGTAGCTACTTATTCCTTTTTGTTTTAGCACAATATGCCTGTCTCATTGTACACTGTTCTAGGAGCAAATAACTAGTTTCCACAAAGAACAAGGAACCTATCAACATAGAGGTAAATTATTGGCAATTGACATTCCTGGCCTTCAAAAATACATTCTCCATTCCCTGCTTTAGTCTGCACTGTGTTTTTTTGTGTTTGATTTATATTTGTAAATGGTAAGTGAGTTTAGTGATTCATTAAATAATGTCAAAAGTAATGGTTGCCAGAGAATCTCATTCTTTTTTTTTTTTTTTTTTTTTTTTTTTGAGATGGAGTTTTGCTCTTGTTGCCCAGGCTGGAGTGCAATGGCGTGATCTTGGCTCACTGCAACCTCCACCTCCTGGGTTCAAGCAATTCTCCTGCCTCAGCTTCCTGAGTATCTGGGATTACAGGCATGAGCCACCATGCCCAGCTAATTTTTTGTAGTTTTAGTAGAGGCGGGGTTTCTCCATGTTGGTCTGGCTAATCTCAAACTCCTGACCTCAGGTGATCCACCCGCCTTGGCCTCCCAAACTGCTGGGATTACGGGCATGAGCCACTGTGCCTGGCTGAGAATCTCATTCTTAATGTATCTATTTTAGCATTAGGCTGGGTTTATCCTGAAGCACTTTCCCAGAATATGAAGGGAGGTGCCTTATGAATCTGAAAAAAGTTTTGTAGTAGAATGATAATATTCAAGTAGCTAGAGTTTATTAATGAGCAAGAAGCTATATCTTTGGAAAGTAAGAATAATATTTATGTTGTTACTGCTCAGCATATGGCAAAATTCACCAAGCAAAGAAGCAGTGGATATTAAAGGTTTGCTTAACTTAATGGCTGGTGTGGATCACTGACATTGAAGATACCTTTAAAAAGATTGATTTTTTTTTTTGGTCCTTAATAACTTGATGAAACCATAAAGTTTAGATGAGGTAGTTGGCCGCCTGAGGTTTGGGTCATTAGCTTGAATGATCATTCCCAGGTGTTTATACATCTCATTACAACAGTCATCCACCATTTTTCTGCTACTCTGATTATCTGTTTATCTGTCTGTCTTTCCCATTATTTTGTAGCTGCTCTAAGAGAGGAGGCATTTTCTGATCATCTTTGTATCCTGGGCATTCCCTAACACAGTGGTGTGAATATAGCAAAGATTAAAATTTTTTTAAAGTAAAAGCTGAGTTGAATTGAAAGAAAATAGTATCAATTATTTTGCCATAAAGGCTTTATTAAACATGAAGATTCCAGTGTCCTGAGATTTTATGTGAAATCTTCTGAGAAGCAGCCTGGATAACAATGCGTCCTAGGAGCCTGGCTTCATTTTAAACTGCCTACCATGAAATGACTTCTGACAGGCGTGGTTCACTCTTTACGGTCCGGTGACTAGCTGTGTCCCTTCCTGAGAACTCTGGGTCAGCGTGGCCTCTGACAATGTCATCCACGTCCTCGTGGCGTTAATTATCTACACCATGGTATCTGGGTTCTTCAGAGATTGGCCTCTATTGTCCCCAGGGGCAGGGGGGCATTTATTTTCTTCCCCATGTGAGTGTGAGCTTCCTGTGAGTGCCACTGTCTTATCAGAGAAGTCAGGTAATTATGGAAAGTGTCTATGTGACAGAGAGTGACCGCTTTCTATTTAGCTAGCTGCATTGCATCATCGTTCGTTGCAGCTTCTGGAAGGGATATGTTCTGGGGGACACAATCATTTTTAAGTAAATTAAAATATATTCTAGTTGTTTTTGTTCTGATTCCTATAATGAATCATTACTATGTAATGCATTTTGTGTGTGTGTGTGTGTGTGTGTGTGTGTGTGTGTGTGTGTGTCTATTTATAGATTAAGGAGGCCTTGAGGTCTAAAGATACCTTTTGATCAAATTTGTGTTCTAAAGTTGTTAAGAAAAATGAACCCAGAGGGTCTGGATAAATATTTTGCAAATGTAGTCCATTGTATTTGTCTGCCACTGTCCGTCTCCAAGGAACTCTGCCTTCCTGCTTTAATCTGTGGTCATGTTTCATCCAAACCCCATACATTATAAAAATAATCATAGGTTATTGGGGTTGATGTCCATGTTTCCTACCTGTAATTATACCCTTGTTATCTTGTTTGTTATGAAAAGATTGTTGCATATTGCAGATTGACATGGAGCTGTTCTTCTGCAGCACCTGTGGGCTTTGTTCTTTGGATTCTGGGTCCTTGTTTATGGGATGTGTGGTCATGGATGTAACACGGGAACACAGGGCTATGCAGGTGTTTCCCTTGGCTGATAGGAAGGCTGCAGTTCGTCCACAGAAATATAGATGTTAACTGGCCATCACCCATAACATAAAATGCTTCTTTATTATACTGGGAAAGTGCCTAGAGACATTCTTGGGAGAATAGAGAAATTTCTGCAACTTTCTGCCAAAAACAATCTTATACAAAAGAGATGAGTGGAGAACAGTATGTAGTTCATGTTTTGAAATAACGAATGTATTTCTTGAGATGAGACATAGCAATGTATTGAAAAAAAAATCCCCTTTCGGCAACAATTAGGATGTCGCTCCCAAGAGAGAGAGACATGATCTCAAAGAAAAACAGTGGTGCTTGTATCATGGCACCAAACAGCAAAAAGACATTGGGAGTCTGACAGATAAGCCTTGTGGTTTTGTATCAAACTGGTGGATTTTGAAACTTCTGAATTTCCTTAGAGAAAGTCTCAACACACTAACCCATAGATATGGCCTCAGGTGTGGTTCTGGAACGTGAGTGCACTAAGTGTCTGCATCATCCAGTGTGTTTAGTATTGGATCCCTCATGAGATTTTCATGACCCCCCGTGATGCTACAAGGGATCCAAAACACTTTCATAACTTGAGCAGGAAATAGCCCAATCACCATGTGTTTAAAAGGAAAGTTGACACAATTCCAGTCCATTCTGAAGCAAACACAGGTGTACTAATTCTGCAAAATAAAAATGTTAAACTTCTCCTGTCTCATCCCATAGCCCTCCAAAATAAAAAAGTTTGGTGGCTAAATTAACTCGAGATGGAATATCTTTGGATTGGATAAGTGTTTATATATGGTTTTGTCATCCATGACATGGAACATTTTGATGAAAAATAAATTATTGGACTGTTTTAGTCTTTCATGGATTCCAAGTGAGCCTGCATGTTTGCCATCAAATAGATACATGTAGATATACAGCCTTTGCCAACCTGCATTGCTTTTTAGTGGATATTAATGTGCTATTTGGGTGAGATTTAACAGTGTCACGTTCTTTAACTTTCATCTTTCCAGATCTCTTGGACTCAGTGCCTTTAGACTTACAGGTTCCTAAACACAGGTGGGAGGTTGACAAGGTAAGGGAGGAAAGCGGTGCTGTTTCTTACCTTCATGGAAACACGTAGGAAGAGGTTTTCTACCTTCTTGCTTATGTGTAACCACATTTAAGACTTACTCCCCCAGGCTGTTTTTGGCCATAGACAGTGTGGGAAGTGGATTTCTGGAGGGGAATTTGAATGTATTACTGTTGGGCTCTGTGAATAATTGGCATCCTAGAGGGACCTGGGACGCCAGATGCTGCTTCTCCCACAGGCCATAATTTGTCCATGAGTATGTGGCTTTAGAATATAGTCCATAATTCCTTATCCAGAAAATCAGTATGTCTGAGATGAAATAATGAAAGTTACGAAACACAGATGCTTCCCTCAACTAAACAATATTGCTTTACAAAAGTGCAAGAAATCATCTTTCCAAATAAGATGATTCTGGTCTGTTTATCATTGTGTGGCAGCATGTTCTAGTTACTTTTGCCACATTCCAGACAACCTTAAAAGTTAGTGACTTAAGCAACAGCCATTGTTTTATGATCTCTTTCAGTTCTTGTGGGTCAAGAATGTGGGAAGGTCTTGGTGGAGTGGATCTGGGGCCAGTCAGTGGCTGGAGCTGAGAATGGCAGAACTGGACAGGACCAGCTTTCCCTCTCTTTTGTCCTCCCTGTCTCTCTCTTCCTAGGGTGTCAGGCCTCTCTGTGTGGTCTTTCTGCATGGGCTACTTGGGCTTCCTCACAGAATTACTGTCTCAGGGCAGCCAAGCTGCTTACATGGCAGGAGAAGCTTTCAAGAGTTGCTTATTCCAGGGAAGCAGCATTGGCTTTTATGACAGCCTGGGAGGTCATGCAGTGTTACTTCTGGGCATTTTATTGGTTCCACTAGACTGAATGTTTGTGTCCCCCCAATTCATGTGTTTAAGCTCTAACCCCCAAGAGGATAATAATAGGAGGTGGGGTCTTTGGGAGGTAATTAGCGTTAAAAAAGTTCATGCGAGTGTAGCCCCCATGATGGAATCAGTGTCCTTATGAGGAGACCAGAGCTCCCCTCTCTCTGCCATGTGAGGATACAGCAAGAAGATGGGCCTCTGTAAACCAGGAGGAGGGCTCTCACTAAGAACCTAACCCTACTGGCACCCTGATCTTTAACTTCCAACCTCCAGCACTACAAGAAATAAATGTTTGTTGTTTAAGCCCCCCAGTCTATGGTATTTTGTTATAGCCCAAGTGAAATAAAGAGGCAAGTTAGAAGTGAGTGAGGAGGCTGCCTGGATCCAGGGAGGAGAATCAGACTCCCTCTCTGGATGGGGGCATGGCAAGGTCTAGGGGCCATGTGATCGTGTGTGGTCATCTTTGGTCAATATGCCATACACTGGTTTATAATTACCTAAAAACAGAGTTTTAGTCTCTGTTCCTGGATAAGCAAACCAAGAAGCCACTCTCTTTTAGTCTTTAAACAAATCTTGCACTATTTGACTCCTTTCTTTTGTAACAGGCAGATCCACAAGCCATGCTTGCCTGGGAGAAAATATCAAAGGCAACATGAAAATTAACCTCTGGGTCCGGGAGTGCTGAAGGTGCCAGAACAGGAAGGGAGGTGGTGAGCCTGAAGATCTCACAAGCTTCCCTCCTGGTGTGTGTTTCCAGACCGTCAAGGGTCCTGGCTGCTCATGGTCTATCTCAGTTGCCCAGGTGAGCAGAGTCATGGGCCTGGAGACTATCCCTCTCAAAAGCTGCTCATTCCTGTTTCTTCCAGGCAAAGGCAGCTCGAGCATCTCATCTGACGTGAGTTCAAGTACAGATCACACGCCCACTAAAGCCCAGAAGAATGTGGCTACCAGCGAAGGTAGGCAGCTGGTCTTCATTATCTCTCTTTCTATGATTAACCTTTGTTCTCTGTCCTTTGCCAGACTCCGACCTGAGCATGCGCACACTGAGCACGCCCAGCCCAGCCCTGATATGTCCACCGAATCTCCCAGGATTTCAGAATGGAAGGGGCTCGTCCACCTCCTCGTCCTCCATCACCGGGGAGACGGTGGCCATGGTGCACTCCCCGCCCCCGACCCGCCTCACACACCCGCTCATCCGGCTCGCCTCCAGACCCCAGAAGGAGCAGGCCAGCATAGACCGGCTCCCGGACCACTCCATGGTGCAGATCTTCTCCTTCCTGCCCACCAACCAGCTGTGCCGCTGCGCGCGAGTGTGCCGCCGCTGGTACAACCTGGCCTGGGACCCGCGGCTCTGGAGGACTATCCGCCTGACGGGCGAGACCATCAACGTGGACCGCGCCCTCAAGGTGCTGACCCGCAGACTCTGCCAGGACACCCCCAACGTGTGTCTCATGCTGGAAACCGTAACTGTCAGTGGCTGCAGGCGGCTCACAGACCGAGGGCTGTACACCATCGCCCAGTGCTGCCCCGAACTGAGGCGACTGGAAGTCTCAGGCTGTTACAATATCTCCAACGAGGCCGTCTTTGATGTGGTGTCCCTCTGCCCTAATCTGGAGCACCTGGATGTGTCAGGTAAATGGACACTGACCTACCAGCTATGGGCCGCTCTGAGCCTGTGTTCTGTCTCTTTGTGCAGGATGCTCCAAAGTGACCTGCATCAGCTTGACCCGGGAGGCCTCCATTAAACTGTCACCCTTGCATGGCAAACAGATTTCCATCCGCTACCTGGACATGACGGACTGCTTCGTGCTGGAGGACGAAGGCCTGCACACCATCGCGGCGCACTGCACGCAGCTCACCCACCTCTACCTGCGCCGCTGCGTCCGCCTGACCGACGAAGGCCTGCGCTACCTGGTGATCTACTGCGCCTCCATCAAGGAGCTGAGCGTCAGCGACTGCCGCTTCGTCAGCGACTTCGGCCTGCGGGAGATCGCCAAGCTGGAGTCCCGCCTGCGGTACCTGAGCATCGCGCACTGCGGCCGGGTCACCGACGTGGGCATCCGCTACGTGGCCAAGTACTGCAGCAAGCTGCGCTACCTCAACGCGAGGGGCTGCGAGGGCATCACGGACCACGGTGTGGAGTACCTCGCCAAGAACTGCACCAAACTCAAATCCCTGGATATCGGCAAATGCCCTTTGGTATCCGACACGGGCCTGGAGTGCCTGGCCCTGAACTGCTTCAACCTCAAGCGGCTCAGCCTCAAGTCCTGCGAGAGCATCACCGGCCAGGGCTTGCAGATCGTGGCCGCCAACTGCTTTGACCTCCAGACGCTGAATGTCCAGGACTGCGAGGTCTCCGTGGAGGCCCTGCGCTTTGTCAAACGCCACTGCAAGCGCTGCGTCATCGAGCACACCAACCCGGCTTTCTTCTGAAGGGACAGAGTTCATCCGGCGTTGTATTCACACAAACCTGAACAAAGCAAATTTTTTTAAAAGCAGCGTATGTAAGCACCGACACCCACTCAAAACAGCTCTTTCTTCCGGGAAGGTTATTAGGAATCTGGCCTTTATTTTTCCTCATTTCTCATGGGCAACAGAGGCCAAAGAAACGAAGCAAGACAAACAGCAAACAGGCATTTTGGTCAGGTCATTTGTAGGCAGTTTCTCTTCTCACAAAAGATGTACTTAAGCAGGCTGATCGCTGTTCCTTGAGCAAGGCGCTTACTCTCCTCCGCTCAGGCCCCCAAGGCCGCCCTTTCCCTCGCACACAGGCCCCACCCCCACAGTTCCACGCCCCCCCCCCAAGGCCACACCCTCCCTCCCTAGAGCAGCAGCGAGGATCCATCATCAGAATCACAGTGCTCTCCAGACCTCCTCTCTAAACTGCTTCATTGACCTAAGTCACTCTCTTCAATCCCACACCCATGGACATTCTTGTCAACTCAATACCATAGCACTTTGCATAGGCAAAATACTTTTCAGGCCTTTTTAAAAAATTCATTACAGCAAACAGCTGGGGAAGGACATGCAGTCCTCCCCCAGCTCTGTCAATGACTATGACCTTGGCCAAAGCACTTCACTGCTCTGGGCTGCAGCTTCCAGCACTGAATCAGAGGCCACACAGCCCAAAGATTAGCTTCATGTCCATTATAGCATTGAGGGAGCAGAGATACCCATACACAGAAGCACCTTGGCATAGAGCACCCAGGCATCGACCTCTTCCAGGAGAACTGATTCTGTGGATGGATGTGATTTCAGGAGATTGTGCAGTGCCAGCATCAGTGCATAAAGGGTCCTGTATGTCCTTTGGCTGCAAATCACCCACTTCCCTGTGTTTCAGTGGGAGAATTTCCTCTCCCACCTCCTCACATCCTCTTTTGCCAGGCTGGATGCTGTCGTCTCTGTACACAAATACTTTCTGCATTCCCCCCTCCACACCATCCTAGCGAGGCACCAGCACACCTAATCACAGCAAAGCCCAGATCCCCCCATCAGTTGCTTTTACTCAGTGTTTTCAAATAGGAGTAAAGGCCCTTGCAATTTTTAATTAACAAGCAAGGCCCAAGGGAACACATGTCCTCAAAAGTTTTTCTGATCCCTCGCCTTGCACACCTGGCATGCATCAGGCACATCTGTCCTACAGCTGGCAGAGACAGATGCCTCGGTTCTTTGTCATTCAGATTGCATTTGACCTCTTCTCATCTATTTATTTCTTTATACATCCAGACTTCATCACATGAAGCCTATTGGGGTTAAGTTTGTAAGTGTTTAATTGTGCAAATTGCCACCCTGTGTACCTCCTCCATGTCTGTCTGCGTGTTTTCCACCAAAGAATGCAAAGCAGACTTCCAGGTGTTTAAATTCTGTTCACTCAACAATGCCAGATGAATGGAAGAGGGAACACACTGAGATGACTTAGACTCTGGTCCACCAACCAGACCCTTGGAAAGGAATACTAAAATCATTACAAGGTATGGATTTTAAATGGATGAAACTTCAAATTATCTTATTTGGATAGAAGTCTATATTCTAGCCTCATTTGCATGAAGTCAGATAGCCAGAAGAAATTCCATTGCTGGTTTTCACGAAATTCACTTGTCTTTTGCTAATAAACACATGGCCCTTTCCCAGATTATTCTCTAGCCAAGCCCCACCTTTGTTACGTTGAAATCCCTCATTTATTTTCTTCTCAAAATGCCCATTATCCAAATGCAGAACCTCTGCATCTCCAAGCCAGTTATGCTGAATTTGTCAAACTTAGACACCCTTGACAACTGCACTCCTACTGTAGGCTCCTGTGCATACTGTCGTCTTCTGTGGGGGATGGAGAGGTTAGTGTGATGAGGTGGTGTCTGCCCAGGAGGTTTCTTTCAAACATCATGGCCTCCCATCCAATCAACATCATCAAATTACATGTGTAATCAAGGCTCTGTGCCATGGGGGAAATGAATCATTTAGCTAGGCCAGGATCTAGTGAAAGCCACAGAGTTTAAAACCATGAAAGAAGTTGAAGGCAGCATTCCTCAGCTCTGTGACTTGTGACCCTATTTGAAGTTTCAGGATTTGGGTGTCACAAAGGATTGTCCCTAATCCTTGGCCCTGGGGTCTTCCGAGTGAGCTGGTTTAATACTCTGAGAATGAGCAGGGAGATCCAGAGAATGAATCCCTGACCGCATCACCTAAACTGTCTTCCAAACATGAGACAAAGCTGACTGTTCACACTGATTGCCCAGCACATACCGTCTTGCCAGTTTCTTCTTTTCTCCCAGTCTCCTGTTCATCCATTCTGTTCTCCCTTGGGGTGGGAATCTATGATGGAGGTTACTGGGGAAACAGCTCAGCAGATTTTTGGAGACCAAACCAAAGGTCTCACTAGGAAATTTATCTGTTTTAAAACATTGCTTCCTTCCTGGCTCTGCTAAATTGAATGCTCATTGTTTGTTGTTGTTGTTTTTTAATTCTAATGTTCAAATCACTGCGTGCTGTATGAATCTAGAAAGCCTTAATTTACTACCAAGAAATAAAGCAATATGTTCGTAATCAGCCTCAGCTTCATTTTTAATAACCTTTCC